TTTTATATGAATGAACTTAGCACAGCTATCAGAGTGGATGGTGGTGGGAGGGCTAGCAGGAAACTAGTAAACAACTACAAGCTGCCCCTTCAGGGAAAGTTTCTACTTGGAATATAAGTTACAGATTAATGAAAATAGAAAGATTTCCCAAAGATACTTATTCTCATGTTTTATAAAAGATCAGGGAAATGTCAGCTGTCCACTTAACGGATGACATAATGAATTAAGAGTTCGATAGGCGGCAGGCACAACTAAAAGCCAAACTCGACCTAAGTCTTATGAAATCCTACTTAATGAGCTTTCTTGACTACTGCTAGCCTCACTTATCTGGCAGGAGTCGAAGGAGAGGAAGCCCCAAGCTCCTCTGTTCCACCACCTCCAAAGTCCTGAACCCCTTCTCAAGTGTACCACTTCATCCCTGCTTCCTTTCGTCCCGTGGGACTAAGCATTCCTCGGGCCTTCACTCTCACCACTTGCTGTCCCTCAAAAAGCCGACTCACCCCTTTCCAAGCGCAGTGAACCGTCCGCAAAGCACGAGGCCGGTTGCGAGCTGCAGAAAGCCCACGCTCGCCAGCGGGACCCAAGGAACGCTAGAACTATACGTCCCAGAACACTTAGCTTTGTTTTTAACTACGGTGCAGCCGCAAAAGGGAAATACCGGCTCAGGACCCAGGGGAGTTGTAGTTCTCTAATCCAAAGAAATCATTATTTGGCAACGTACGGTTTTCAGGGGGATATACCCCGCGACTGCGTTCCTGTAGGATGTGAGACAAAGAGAATAAATATCCCAGGATTGGGTGCTGGTGGGAAAATTTGCTGGAAGCGCAGCATTGGTTACCAATTTTGTGCTCAACCTCTCAGTACCAGGGTGAAAGTGGAGACGCAATCTCCCTTGGAAGACGTTAGTCTCCATCTCTAACGCTCCCGAGACACGGTTCGCAATTAATTATGACGTCACAGCCAATCGTCAACGCGAAAGCCTGACGCTCTAGCCGGCTCTATCTCGCTGCCCCGCCGCGGGCGCAGAGCTGGCGCTCTAGCCCACGGAGTTGGTTAACTCCTCTCACCGGCCCCTGGAAAGGGTTCCAAGTCCTTTAGTACCCGACGCTGTCTGGGAATTCCGGGCGTTTCGGCTCCTTGGCCACGGTAGGGTCATTACTATTGCTCCTTAAGCTTCCTCGCCGGTCCACCTACCCAGACAAGGCAAACGGAAATCTGCAGCAGGACTCAGCTTGGTGCACACAACTCCGCCCTCGCCACACCCACTCTGCAGCGTCTGGCCCGGCAATACCCATCTGGGCGCCCCTCCTGCTTCCTCTAGGCTGTGAGTACGCGTGCTGCCCCAGACTCTCCCTCCTCCACCCACACCCGCAGTGACACCCCTTCCGCCAAATTTGTTTCTCTTTCTTTCAGCGCCTGCGCGCTGTCACGTTACGGCGGAACTAATCCAGCGACGCCTGCGCTTTGACGCATTTGGTGCCGTGGAAGGGAAAAAGGGGGACTGCAGTATGCGTCACACCCGGAAGCGGCGAGCCGGAAGTGGGGTTAGCCAGGTTATCCCCAGGGGTGGAGAAGCGGAGGCCCAGGAGGAGGGGGAATAAAGAAGGTGGAGGATCCTGGCTACCACTCTGAATCCGATACCGCTTCTCTTAGACCTCAGCGACAGAAAAAGGGAAGGGTGTCTCATCCCCCTTCCTCCTCTCCTCCCTGTCCTGAGCCTTAGCCATGGCCGAGGCAGGGGCTGGGCTGAGCGAGACCGTCACTGAGACAACGGTTACCGTGACAACCGAGCCCGTGAGAAAGGCGGGGGGGCGGTGCTGTTTAGGCTAGATAGGTATGCTCATCCTTAACCTTCTAGGAGAACCGGAGCCTTACCATCAAACTTCGGAAACGGAAGCCAGAGAAAAAGGTAGAATGGACAAGTGACACTGTGGACAATGAACACATGGGCCGCCGCTCATCCAAATGTGAGTAATTGTTGGCCCGCAGTAGCCCTGGACTCTTTAACTGGGCTCCTCCCTCTAAATCTAGGCTGCTGTATTTATGAGAAACCTCGGGCCTTTGGCGAGAGCTCCACGGAAAGTGATGAGGAGGAAGAAGAGGGCTGTGGTCATACACACTGTGTACGTGGCCACCGCAAAGGACGGCGTCGTGCAACCCTAGGACCGACCCCCACCACCCCTCCCCAGCCTCCTGACCCTTCCCAGCCCCCTCCAGGGCCAATGCAGCACTAAATCCCTCTCTCCTCCAGCATTCCTGTGTCTGTCTGGCCCTAAATGTATCCATGTGGCTACTTCTCCAGCCCCCTCCTTCCCTCTCTTCTGCCTGATAGAGGGAAGAGGAAGAGGAGGACGAACAGAGATCCTGAAATTCTGACTTGCTGCTATTCCAGAACCCAGCCTCCTGGGTTTCCCCAGTCCTCATTTTTCCTCCCAATACCCACCCTTCTCTCTCGAGGGATCTAGGCACCTTGGTCCCAGTGTCTTCCTTTTGTTCTCACTGCCAAACTGCCTGTCCTGGGATCTAGTTATCTTGGCCCTGCACTCTCAACATGAGTAGCGAACACTTAAATTGGGTTTTCAACAGTCCCAGCTTTCACTGCCAGGGTCCCAGTCAGATTCCAGGAATTTGCGCCCTAACTTTGCTTGCTAATCCTGGTTTAGAGCTATCCCACTAAAATATTTAATCCTAATTCTTAGTCCTTGCCTGTGAGATATGAGGTCTTACAGGAGACCTCAGAGCTCCCAGCCCTTCTCCTCCTGCTAACCCTTCTCACACCCTCAAGAGGAGTTAGAAAAGAGGTCCTTGTCATTCTCACCTCTTATGGAAAATGGAATAAGAAATAATCATATCCTTTCTTCCCACCCTTCTCCTGTTATTTAGGATTTCTGACAAAGCTGGCTTGAGATTGGTCACTTAGAGCCGACTGTCTCCTCTGCCTTTTGTTTTTCAGCTTCAGAGACAGATCCAATATAGTCCCAGGGACCTGGGTCTCTGGGAGAGGAAGGAAGAGGGAGGGAGCAAAGAGATTGGGGTATGTCCCCTGTAGTACACTCTTACCTCTTACTTCCTAGACTTTGATTTCTCCGGCAGCCCAGATGTTCAGTTCTCTTGGCCCCTCTCTACCCCTTACTGGGATCCGGTTTTCATTTTCCGGTCCTTTTGCCATACACAGTTACAGAGATCAGTCAAATCCATACCACCACTGAGATCTCATTTATTGCCACAGATGCACAAAATAAATAACCCAAAATCACAAAATGTGTTAAATATGGGCCCATTTATACTTATGG